TAATACACATAAAGTGTTTGATTTGTGTGTGTGTGTGTGTGTGTGTGTGTGTCTGTGCTCTTATATGTGCCTCGCACATGGTACATTCTCGTATTTAAAAACTTTGATTTGATTATCTTTGTTCATCTCTGGTGTACTTTTTCCACATTTTTCTGCTTCTGTGTTAACGTGTCTTGTGTTCATAAAGAATTTTTCTGTACATCAATGCTACAGGCTAGATTAGAGAATTTTATAAGTATATTTTACCAACCTTAATTTGTTCACTAGAAATATGTTAACACTGGCACATCAGACTTTTTTTAAAAATTTAATTTAATTTTAAGTTCTGGGATACATGTGCAGGCTGTGCAGGTTTGTTACATAGGTAAATGTGTGCTGTGCACAACAGACTTTTATAAAATCAATAAATATAGTTCTTGCTTTTAGATTTTGCTTGTCTACCATACTTATTGTTTCTGTGTTACATGCTCTGTGTGCATGCACGCACTTGCACGTGCATGTGTGTGTGTGCATGTGTGTACGTGTGGGTAGGGGCGGAGCGGTGAAGACAGGGGTAAATACTTTTGGAGGTAAGATATTAAAATTATAACCTTGGCCGGGTGTAGTGGCTCATGCCTGTAATCTCAGCACTTTGGGAGGCTGAGGCAAGCAGATCACTTGAGGCCAGGAGTTCAAGACCAGCCTGGCCAACATGGTCAAACCCCATCTGTACTAAAAATACAAAAATTAGCTGGGCGTGGTGGTGGGTTCCTGTAATCCCAGCTACTGAGGAGGCTGAGGCAGGAGAATCGCATGAATCTGGGAGGTGGAGGTTGCAGTGAGCTGAGATCGCACCACTGCACTCCAGCCTGGGCGACAGAGTGAGGCTGTGTCTCACAAAAAAAAAAAAAAAAAAAAAACATATATATATATATATATATATATATATATATGTATATATGTATTTATGTATTTGTGTATGTATATGTATTTATAATTATACATTTGTATGTGTATATATATTTTTTTATGTGTGTGTGTGTGTATAACCTTGACCAAAATATGATGAAAGATAACCTTTGCCAAAATAAGCCTTAAAGTCAGCTGTGGCAAGGTTTTCTCCTGTGACATTTCAAAAAGTTGTAGGAAGATTACCTTGAGCCTCTTCAAAATAACCTTTCCTTTTACATGTTGATGACTGAAAATCATAAGCTGTAAGGCTTTGTCTCAAAAAGTTCACAGTGTTCCAGTGTTCCTGTAACAGGGAGAAAGGGGATTGATTTAACTCATTAAACGTTTTCTAATCTAACATTTGCTTTTGAAAATTTGCAGAATTTTCAGATCTTTTACTAAAACCTGATTTAGTTAGGGGTGAAGACAGAGACCTAAGCCTTCAGTGCCCGGTTCAAAAAGGATTTTTCACCAAGATTCAAAAATCTTATTGAATCAGGGAAATGCAAAAGAAATTGTATCTATTTTAGTTTTACCTACTATAAATAATTTATAGATATCATCAAGAATTTAAGCAGGATAGTTAACTATACAATTATGACAGCATATTTATTTTATTAAAAAACAGTGTTAAAAGTAATGTCCAAGGTAACATTTACATTTGCAAAGGAATGGAACCATGGACTACAATTACAATTAATGGCTAGGCAGTTGTTTTTAATTTGCTTAAAATAATTCATGTTTTAAAGGTGTACTGTGTTCTTAAGTAAGATTTTTTTTTTTTTGCCTTGAGACAGAAAAATATTTTTTTCTCATAAGAAACATTGGTATACTTCTGTAACATTCGCTAGGGAAACTTTGGTATATCCAGTTTTTCAGGAATATTTGTTTCAGGCCCATCAATTTGGATTCAAAACTAAACCCCTTATATAACTTATTGCCATGGCTGAATACTTACAAGCTACAATTTTAGTTTACCCCAATTTAAGCAAACTTGATGAATGAATTCGGATATAAAGGTATATAAATTAAATTATATACTTGACATATTTGCCATAGGATTCCTTGGAAGAGCAGCCTTTGCTAGTTGGTATAAAATGATTCAACGTAGATGCAAATTTACAGTTTTGCAAAGAAGTACACAAATGAGTAAGCACATAATTAGTGGGATACTACTGTTTTTCAAATGCAAACATGGCTGATAAACATCTCTCCTTTCCTCATTAGTATCCACGTCTTGTTATGATAGTTACAATATCTTGAAATTTGCTGTATTGCAACTGAAACTGGAAGGGCAGGTTGAAGCATAAGTGGATGGTTAGGTGATCTCTGATGTCTTGCAAAATATTAGGGGTTTTATCCCAGTAAACACCAGCTTAGTCATCATTTGGTTAAACCATATAAATTTATCTTTTAGTCATTTCATAATTGAGGTTTTCATGGTTCCCAGGAACTTCTCTCTCTTTTCTGTAATTTGCCTTTAAAACTGATATATAGAAAACAAAATCACACATTGCAGTTGTTTATTATTGACCGGCTACATATATTTAACAACCGAAGGAAAATATGTAATTTCAAATATTATTTGTAGTTTAAAGTGCATCTAATTTAGGAATACAGTAGGAATTAGATCATTAACCCACAAAAAGTCTCATAAAGGTCTTTACAAAAGACAAGGAAAGGTATTATTCTAGAAAGTGACTTGTTCCAGAGAGATACATCATTTGGGTACCATAAAGATAAATGTACATGAATGGAAAGAAACTGTGAATCGTGAAGACTGATGAGAAAGATGAGTGAACAGGAGTCTCCCCTGGAATCAGAATCCTTGGAGCTAGAACATCTGGTATGGGAGATGGTGAAGAGCATAGCAGTGCGGGCCACAAATTGGGGATTTCCATGTCTCATCATTGTTCCTCTGTGGCTTCCCATCCTTCTTGCCAGGCCAAGCATGATAGTTTTTAGTTGCTATTGGAGGTGGCAGAAATGGTTTATAAACTTTGATTTTTGTAACATTGCTTGAAAAGAGTCATTTTTCAAGTGTAATTCATACACTTAAAATGGAAATACACACTCATGTAAAGATATGTACTGTATTCATCATTTAAATTTTTAACCTGGTACATATGTCTCCAAAAAAAGGATTGAATGAATGGATTCAAAGGAGAGAAATTCCATTCTATCATTCTACCTGTCAGTTTAACCCTCTTGATGTTGATTTAATGTAAGGTAAACATCGTACATTTTATAAACTCTATGAGGAAATAGAAACAGTTTACAAATTTTTCTAAAATAATTGGCTTAAACAGGATATTGGGAAATTATAAAATACTGATGTCAAAATCTTTCCTAAAATGTCTTAATTTCATTTCCTGTTAGTTTTGCAGAGGGAGGAATGTCAAATTTCCAAACACTTTTGTTTGAAACTAATTCTCTGTGTAAAATCAAAACTTGAAGAGAGTTCGCCTCTGCACCAGATGAATTTGTGGTTAATTATATTATTAAATTGTTAATAAGATCCAGTTGTTCAGAAGTAATATATTCTTAATTTCATTGAGGCAAAACAAATATCCAAAAATATTTTCATTTAATTTTGGATTTTGTTTTATTTTGTTTTTTTGCAACAGATTTGCCTTCCTCACCATACTTGCCTGGCTCTAACATTAGAAAATAGTCAAGATCTTTAAAAGGCTCATGCCAACAAAAAGTGAATGAGGAAGTAGGCCAGGTGTGTGTGGTTATGGTGGGATCAGAAGTAAGGAGCCAATCCAAGATTTCAGGATTATCTGTAGGTGATCCCCAAGGCAGATAATCTACTTATGAACTGTGTGAGGCAATGTAGGCAACGACAGTGATGTCAGGGAAGAAAGAAAAACCACCTACCTGCCTAAGACCTGACAAAACTGTGCTTCGTTTTCATGTGGTTGCATGGCAAAATCTAACAATGAGATAAAAAATCAAGTCTATCATTTTTGAGAATTTTATTATTTCTAAAAAGAGTATTAAGTAGGAGAATATTTTGACATAACTGGAAATGTTGCATCATGAAGAGTGTTTTTAACGTCTGAGGCAAAGGGAGAATGCTGATTAAATGTGCAACTTGAGCACAGGTGTTTAATACTTGTTCTCTCCCAAAACAAAGGAACATGAAGTGAAGAACAAATAGGGTACAGACTCTTAACAGACAGGAGAGTGAGATCGCAGAAAATGAAAGATATTAACAAATCTCTGGAATAAGTTATGGAAATTTCAAACCTAATTTAATCAGTTTTCAACAGAATGGAGCTATAGTGAGGATGACATGCCAGTATTAAAAACAAGAGTCCTGTGAAAGTCAAAACCCCCAAAGCCACTTGGTTTTGGGGTGTTTGCTGGCCAGGCATAACTCCTATAGGCAGGAGGATTCCTTTTTGGAAAAATGCTCCCCACCCCCCCAAAAAAGATCTGTAGATACAACATTTGAGGGTCCTCTAATAAACCAGTAGGCCAGTAGGCTTCCCAGGTGACCACGTTGCAGTGAAATTAACCAGTCAACAAGCCCCTTTCATGCACCTGAAACTTCCATCTGAATTTTAGTGTTTTCCTCTTAAATGAGAACTGGCAACCAAGCGGCCTCAGACTTGTGAGGAATGTCCATGATATGACAGTTAGGAACAAACCACAAACCAGAAAAGAAGAATCTTGGAAGAAATACCATATAGGAACCAGAAAAAAAGTTCCTTAATTGCTTGAAAGGGATCAGAGAATAGAGGATATATATATATATTTTTTAAACAGGATTTTTTTTTTCTTTAAGAAGCAGCTGGAAACTAAAAATTGCAGAAATAAATCCAGAATGATTGGATGGCTGAAGGGGAGGAACTTTCCCAGAAAGTCAAAATTTTCAAAAGGAGAAAAGGTAAGATAGGAAAGGAAGAAAACAAATTAGAGAATGTCTCCATGAGGATCAACATTTAAGTAATAGATGTCCCAGAAAAGGAATAGAGGCGATCATTTTGTACATTGTATAGATAGAGGTGATTCTTTTTATTTATTCAATTTTTTATTTATTTATTTATTTATTTATATTTAAGAGACAGGTTCTTACTTGGTTGCCCAGGCTGGAGTGTGGTGGTGCAATCACAGCTCACTGCAGCCTCAAACTGCTGGGCTCCAGCCATCCTCTGTCCTCAGCCTCCCATGTAACTGGGACTACAGGCATGTACCACCACATCCAGCTAATTTTTTAAAAAAACTTTTTGTAGAGACAAACTCTTGCTAAGTTGCACAGGCTGGTCTCAGTTGTTCCTCTCGCCTCAGCCCCCCAAAGTGCTAGCAAGGATCTTTTTTTTTATAAAAGAGAAAACTGATAGATCACATGATGTCCTCAACCATATTGAGACAGGTTTTATGCTTTGGATTAACAAGAATTTGTGATAGTTACGTTAAAAACAAAGCAACTGTAAAAGTAAGGCAGTTACTCACCCCAGGCTGGGGAGTGGGGGCATTGCACAGGAAAGGATATATAATCCATTTGGCTCCACTGTGAACTGTATAGTATAAACTGAATTTTTATTATAATCCCCAAACTGTGATAGGCCAAATTGGGAGGATCGGGGAGGGAGAATGTGGAGTGTGAGTATATGCGGTGTGATAAGCTTCCTACATAATGGAAAATCAGTAGATAAGATATACAAGTCATTCATATTTAGAAACATGGAGACAAGTATCAACAGAAACTGCTCCAAGAGTTAGAAATACACACCTCTAGGGAGAAGGAATCAGGTGGGAGGTATGGGGCATGGGCTGCTGGTTTTCTTTTATTAATTATAAGCCTTTTAATACCATCTGATTATTAAAACCATGGGCATATTTTAGTTTGACTTAAAACTAAAGCAGGCAGCATAGTTTTTTGCTTTTTTCAAAACCTACCACATACAGTTTTGAAATGGCACACAAATATCACAGTATGAGAGTTGTAAACTGCACAGCTGAGGATGGCTGACGGGTTCTTCCAGTGAGGTGTGGGTTCACAGGTGAGCATCCCGTGCAGTGAACAGGACCCAGCACTTGGTTTAATACTCTGCTGTCGCCGTTTTGAAATTCTTAATAATTTAGGCACAAGAGAGAACCCACGTTTTCGTTTTGCACAGAACCCTGCAAATTATGTAGCCAGGCCTGCTTCTAATAGATACATTGTTTGGATTCTAGCCTGAGTGAGGTTGCTACTACTTCCTTTGACCCTGACCTCCTAGTGGCCTGCTGTTTTCACCACTCACATATTGATAAGGCCACCAGGATTGACGTAAACCGACATTCCCTCACGAGGGAATTTGGAAGTCATGTATTGCATGATACCGTAGAAAGTTGTTACGGTGGCTTCTATGGGTTAATTCTGTGTCCTTTTAAGGAAGACATTTGGTGTGGGAAAAGGTTATTTTTAATTCTAATTAATTATGTACTGAGGGAAATGGTTTTCACAGGAAAGAATATCAATACTTCACAACAGAGAAGTGGAGAGCTAAGCTTGCAGCACCCTTTTGGGGGAGAGGAAGAAGCTTAGATCGTTGTCCAGATTGGGAAGTCTGTGGTGGCCCTGAGGTGTGAGGAGACCCCGGTGAATGAGTACACAGAGAGAACTAAAATCTGGCCCCTTTTGACAACCTGAAGCCCTCACTTGACCTCCTGTAATGAGCTATGTCCCCTGCAGGCAGTTCCCTTCCCCTGCAGGGGGCATATCTCATTGGTCACTGCATGGCAGACTGGGAGTCCCACCTGTGAGATGGGGAAGGCGTCATGGGAAGCACACAAGCCGGGTGTGCTCTCCGAAAGGGTCCCCTGTGAAAGCCTCCGTGTGGGGTGGGATGTCATTGAAGCTTACTCGGGGTGGGGGGTGGGCTCAGCTGAGTAAGTCACATAGAGAGAGGGAGGGGATAGACGGTGCTAACTAAGGGGTAATAGCTTGTCACCCTGAAGTGAGGAGGCAGGTTTTCTTGTTTGGTTAGTAAAGTAATTTTAAAGGCAGTTACCAAAGAGGAACCTTAGAAATATCTAGAGTAACAATAGTGTATGAGTAGTCATTGCACAGCCCCCTGCCCACATGATGTAATAGAATTCAAGGCACCACTAATTCGGGTATGTGTGTTCTGCTGTTTTTCTTAAGTTATTTATAGTTATAACTTATTTATTCATTACAATTATTTATAATTGCAGTGTTCCAGAGATAGCTGTATAGCTATGTTTAGTATAAGGAAGCATTTGTCTTAGATAAAATTTTTTCTTTTCCTGTTTTGCATTTTGGATAAAACAGTTTTATAAAGGATGAAAGTTTATAAAGGATAAAACAGTTTTATAAAGGATGAAAGCTCCAATGCAAGTAACATTAACTCAGGCATGCCTGGGAGTGCTAGGAAGAGCTGATGCAACAATCAGAGCCTTCCTTCTTCCCAGTCTGTAATGGCTTTTGCTATCCCTTCGGGTCCTGTGCCCATCACTGTGCTAGACAGCAGAGATAGAGGGCTGAACACAAATCAAGTGTCTCTGTCATTGGAGAGCTCACGGTCCAGAGAGAGTGAGAGGCTAAGCACTTGCACATTGAGATAAAGGTAGCACGTGAAAAGTTCCAGGTGTCTTGAGAGTTTAAAAGGAGAAGCTACTTGAGGTTGAGTTCAGGCAAACCTTTTTTAAAAAATTTATTTATTTTTAATTGAGACAGGGTCTCGCTGTGTTGCCCATGCTGGTCTTGAACTCCTGGGCTCAAGTGATCCTCCTGCTTCGGCCTCCCAGAGTGTTGGGATTACAGGCATGAACCGCTGTGCCTGGCCAAGGCAAACCTTTTTGCGGAATGACTTGTAAGCCGAAACCTGAGTAACAAGTAAGGAGGTAGTATTGCAAGTACAGGGAACGGAGTGTGTGAAGGATATGAAACAAGAACAAGTTCTTTGTACGAAAGGAATCCAGAGAGCCTCTGTGTCCCTACTCTCAGAAAGGAAGGGGCAGAGTAGCACGGGATTGTGCTACGAAGGCTGTGGGGCCAGAGAAGCTAGGACCAAAACCTCCATTAGGGATTTTCATTTTAAAATTATACATACAATGGAAAGCCATTGATTGCCATGGTTGGGGGTGGAGGGTGGCGGTTAAACAGCAGAACTTGAAGTCCTGGATCTTCAAATATCATCATAATGATGGTCCTCCTAGGAGACAGTTTTCACACTTACTGAAGGTTTTTGGATTTGTCAGATTAAGGTGGATTTGAATCCCATTTCTCTTGTTCATTGTGTGGCCTGGGACAAATGACTTAATTCCACTGAGTCTCAGATTTCTACCTTGTAAAATTGGTGTGATAATACCATATGTCATAGGGGAGATTGAAGGATATATGATATATAAGACACTTGTACAGTATCTGACATCTAATAAGTTTTCAATATATGATAGTGATGGGAGTAGTAGTTGTTGAGTTTGTTATTATTATGTATTTAGGACATTAAACAGGTGTTAATGGACAGAGGAGCAGAATAATAAATAATTAACCTATTGGGTCATTAAATAGGAGAGGGATATATCAAAGAATTTGTTCTAAGAATCAAAGAGAGGAGCTAAAAAATGATATTTGTTTGTCTTTGTGATAGCGAAAGTCAAAAAGCATAGCAGTAAAATGTGAATAATTTCACTCCTTTTCCTCCTGGGTGTTTTTACTTTGTGGAGTTGTATGTAAGAGTTCAGAAAACAAACATGGAGTGACTGGTCATTAGACATATTCAAATATTCCTGGTATATAATTATCAGTGCATTTTGAATTACTCATTTTCTCAAGGAAAAGTTTTTGGAGACTTTAACTTTTTTAGAAATGGGAAAAAAATGCTAACCTGACCTGCTTCATGGTGATTCATTCCTTTCTCATTTTGCTCCTTAAAACAAACCAAGAAGCCAGATGTTTAGTTGCCTAAGATGAAAGCTGTTTCCTTAGAAATCCTGAATGAAAGAAAAACTGCTTCTCTAGAATGGCAAAGTCCATTTAGGAGGTAATCGTGACCTGATTTAGGCAATAGAATGTGGTTGAAAAATGTTGCTCATAGCAACCAAGAACACTTGTAGATAAATTAGTTTTCTAAAATAAGCCTTCTCTAATAACTGTATATGGAATTTTCCTGTTCAACTGTACTGTGCATTCTTTTTTGTCCAATGATTGTATTGACCTAAATAGTTCGGTTTGGTGGGCTTATAACCTTTTGATTACATCCATTTGCTTAAAAATCTTCCATTTCTTTTATAGAATGTTTTTCACCTGTCAACATACTCTTGTTCTTTCTGTGAATTTATATAAAATGTAATGGTGTCAAGGTACTAGAAAAAAGTCCAAGTTCCCCCGTATTTATAAACAGCAGACTGAAATTGGTAATTTTTAATTGTCATTACTTAAAAAGATAAAAATGAAATAAACTTCTAGTATGTCTGATTTTTGTTTCACTCTTTTTAGTGATGAAACATTGAGCATAAAGCTCTGAAACATGAGTGTAAAATTAGTATTTTGACCACTTTTCTCTCTACTCTTGATTCCTTAAGTAAAATTTATGAATATCATAAATAGAAATCTAGATAAAATAGTCATGTGTAAAAATGCATCGACTCCAAATATGCAAAAAACCTTTCACAAAATAAAATTTTATTTATCCATAGATAGGGTTCTAGGCAGCATTACTTCATTATTCACCATAGGCCTCTTGCTTTGTGAGTTGTTTTTTAAATAGGAATTAGATGTAGATTTGTAAAATTTTGAAACTCCTAGATAGATGTGGAAAAAGAATACCATAATTAGACACAAGTTCTTCAATATCTATAATGATCACAAGACTTTAAAAAAATTTTTTTTCTTCCATCTTGATACCATAGTTTAGGCCTGACCAGCTACCCTACTTTCAAATTCTCAGCACATTCTTTGAAAAGATGGATTAAAATATTAGTTTCCATGCTATAGAGAAATGCCTGTGAAAAGTAATTTTTTCTTCGGCATAGGTACACAGCTGTTAATCTCTCCTCCTCACTCATTTCTAATTTTTATTCTTTTCATCACCTGTAGAGATAATTTTGTATATGGAATTTTCTGGAACAGAGTTCACTGACACAGTGGTCTCCATGGTAAATTTACCATCAGGCAAATACCGTCACTGCTTCTGACACTCCCTCTTCACTTATTTGCCTGTGTCTTCTGGTTTCTTACAAAACATTCATTTAAACAGTCAATAAAGAACAGAAACACTGGAGATCAGAGGACTGGAATTCCAGTGACTGCTCTGCTTCATGACCTCAGCCACACCGCTTTTCCTCCCCGGGCCATGTTTAGCCAGTGGAGGGAGTTGACCCCACTGTCTCTGCCGTCTCTTCTAGCCCATTCTGGATGATCAGAATATTCAATTTTGCTTTTGCGGAGAAGTTTTAGAGAGGGGGATTGTAGCTTGTTTCTCTCCTAGCTTCAATGTGTTGTTCAAATTTTAAATTTGTATCATAGATGAAAAAGAAACACTCATCTGGGAGTGCTGGTGGCATTTGGAGTTAATTTTGGACTCTTCTGATGAAAACTCCAGTTCTAACCATAGCCTATCTCCCCTTTCTCTTAACATGTATTCAGTCAAGTAACAAAGATTTATTGACCTATGTGCCAGACACTCTTTTTGGCACTGAAATCCAATATATTATATAATACAGTTGTCTTAAAGTTGGCAACTCTATCTTGAAAGTATGATGCGTTCATACTTTCAAACTAAGTTATTATTAATGTTTAGAAGTGTACACAAAAGCTATGAACTTCTTTCACATAATCCTTTCCTAATTTTGTTTTGCGTATGATATAAAATATAAATGAGGAACAGATAAACCACAACCTCTGGTACTAAAGTATTCTTTTATATTTGCTGCTACCTTGTAATGCTCATGAATTTGTCAGTTTAGATTTTCAAAATTATTTATGTATGTTATCTGTGGTTCCTTTGGTTTTACTAATACTCATCAATTCATTTCTTAACATATACCAATAGGGCATCTTTTATTTGTAATCATCTATTTCTAATTAATCAACTTGTTCAGAGATTTTATAATCTAAGGACAAAACCTTGTTTTCTTGACTTTGAGCATTTTAGTTCTCCCTTCTCTTCCTTTCCCTTCCTTCTCTTCTCCTTCTTCCTATTAAGTCTTCCCCAGATTTCTATCAATTCTAAATCATAAAGGCCCAGGTTCAACTTTCTAGTATTTCCATATACTTGTAGAACAGCATAGAATTATTTCATGAAACACCTTAGAATTCACCTGCCAGTGGTGGTATGATTGTAATGAAGTCAAAATGATTAGCCATTTTCTCCTTTTATGACTCATCTTTGTCTCCTTATTCTTCATCTGTTGGTAAACTTTAAGTTATTTTTAATGTACTTTTACCTAATGTAACTCAGAAGTCAAAGCCCATAGGTAAAGAAGGCCCTATTATAGTTAAAGCAAGAAATTCAATACTTTAGGCCAGTTACTTGAGGACTTATAAAAGTGTGACAAATTATTTTAACCCTTATAGTTGGGCTAAGGTTAAAAGCTGGCTGTACATTAACAAAATAGCTATTAGGTAAGTAAACAGTGGTCTGAGAGGCCAGCTAGACATTGAGTAGCTGCCTTGTTCAGATGGAAGTATTGTTGCTAAGAAATAAAAGTAGGATCGAGAACTTGGAGGCCATACTACTGTGTCCCCTATGCTCAGAAAACACATGGCCCACAATATGCCCTCAAAAGATATTTGTTGAAAAATATGTTTCTGACTTTGTTATCGTCTGATTAGAACTTTTGTACATTTCTTTATGTGTGGACATTTAAAAATATTAATGTAACAAAAATGGACTAAGGTCAGTGATAAAAGATATAGGTTCTCATTCTAAATAGAAAATCACATAACTTACTTATCTGTTAACGTCTGACTTATCTAAAAATTCAGTCTGCTAACCATGTAATCAGGGTATGGAAATTTGTAATTGAAAGATTGTATGAGTTGGCCTCTCATTAATAAAAAATTGACTCCTTTGTTGTTTATATTTTATGTCTGTTGTGTTATCTGTTTATGCCACTTCCATATTAGTACTAGTTCTAGAAGGGAGGCATTGAGAACTCCTCTGTCCCATGGCCACAGCTGGGGAGTTTCCTCTTCTACAGACTCTGAATCAGCCCAGAATTCTCTCCCCTCTAGCCCCATCCTCCTTAAACCCTTCTTCCATGGAGATTCTTTCCTTCTCTCATAATCACAGGTGTGGTCTTCACAGGTGTGATCACAGGTGTTCCCAGCTGTGATCTTCTTAATCTGGTCCTGAGGAAAGAAAAGGTAAATCAGAGAAATGAGGGAAAAGTCCTCACTGGCCTACCCTAAACCCCCTGTCCCCTCTTTCTGTTCCACTTTATCTCAATTCATTACCCTCATCCACCTCCTCCCAAGTTCCCGTTTCATTTGTCATCCCCAAGCCCTTGGCTCTGTCCCTCACCTCCCAAAACTGTGGCCCTCTTATAGGCTACTCTCCATCCCCTCTCATGGCATCCACACCCCACAAATCCCCAGGAGTGACTGTGAAAAGATTCTGAGCTTACAATGAAAGGAACAGGATTCCCTGCTCAGGCCAGCGAGGCAGGATGCTCTTGCCGCCCCAGGTGTCGCTGGCCACGGGATGCATTTTCCCCAGTGTTCTGAGTTACTCCTGGCCTTGTCTTAGTACTGTGTTTTAAATCCAGTTTTGTGGGCTGATCTGACAACTTAACCTCAAATTTTATTCTTGTTTCCCTGGGAAAATATTAAAATTTTGCAGAACTGACTAATAAATGAACTTTTGGAATACCATATGTTTGTAAATGGGTGGCTGCCTGTTTTCTGATAATGGTGTATCCTGTAGTGGCTCAGAATGCCTTTGTTTGGGTTTGGAGGTGAAGAGAAAGAAAGGATGTTTGGTTTGTTTTAACACTGAGAATTTTTGGCTCTAAAAGTACTTTGTAATCATTTTAATTTTTATTATTCTTTCATTTAAATTGGGACATTTGTACCAAAAATGTCTTTCAGATTCATGTAATTCCTTATATCTATCAACAGTTGTGTACCTATGCTGAAGAAAAAATTACTTTACACAGGCATTTCTCTATGGCATGGAAACTAATAATTCTTTTCAAAGAATATGCTGAGAATTTGAAAGTAGGGTAGCCGGTCAGGCCTAAACCTTGGTATCAAGTCATGCTGTGTAAAAGATGGCTTTTCACATAATTGTTTTAGTGATGTGTTCTGTCTGTGTAAGTAAAAAAAAAAAAAAGAGAGAGGGTATTGCTTGAGAGATATTTACTTTTCCATTTTTCTGTATATTTTTTAGAATATTTATTAACCAGGTTATCAGGACACTGTGTGTGTAGCATCATCCTAGAAGTAATTATCCACATACTTCTCTTGGTTAAACTTAACTACATGAAGTGTGTCCTCAGGAACTTAGCTGAACTGTGTGAAACCCATTCAGTTCACACAGGCCCTTGAATGTGCACTTTAAAGCTTTTCATGGAAAATGTCTGAACCTTTATTAATATATTGTTTATATCTGAATTAAGTTAGGGCCAAGAACTGTAATTATTTTTCTCCTGCTTGCATCAATAGTTTTACATAGGCCTTCTCTGCTGATAAATTTGAGTCAGATTAATGAGTAATAAATCTAAAGATAACCTTTTAAAACCATTGGAGAGCCAAGAAAGTGAACATATAATTATGATTTAAAAGGATATGTGACTAAGGCACTCAGATGTGTTTCATCTGGTGCCTGGGTGTTCATTTCTAGTTTTAACGCAATTGAATGAAAATTACTTCCTAATTCCATCAAAATAGCATCATTGGCTACTTTAGACTTTTTAGAGTTGATGTTAGGAAATACACCAGTACACCATACAAAATTAGAAATTGAGGAATCAGAAGGACCAGAAGTTCAACCAAAGGACTAAGAAATAGTAAGTTCCTAGAAAAATTCAAGTCAACTTTTTCTACATAACATTTTGCCAGTATTTGTACTCTTCCTAATTAAAAATGGGCATACCATTTAAAAACATACTGTATTTATCAAAAGTAGGAATTTGTCTAATAAATTGAAATTTTGTTTAAACATCATGCTTTACATTCCTGATATGCCATAAAACTTAATGGTGGACCAGAAATGTAAAAGCTTGACCAGTTGGGTTTCATGTATACTTTGAAACCAGAAGGCCATCACTTGGTTGTTTGTTTCTACAGTAGAAATGAAAACAATTTATTGTTTGCTAAATAATGGACACACTTTAAGAATTTTAAAGTGATTCGTAACCTTCAAGAGTTTACTTGGCATGTACAGCTGTTTTTAAAATTGCATTGAAATGCTGTTTTCAAATATCCTAGAGAGAAGGGGTCTTGTTTTTAGTCTGAAGCAATATCAGATCACATATATAGTCAGAAATATCATAAGTTTGAGTAGAAATGTTTATCCTTCCTTCTACCTAACTTAAATGCCTTTGGATCTCTATTTAATGTGTTGAGAGACCCTGACTCTATTTTTAAAGAAATTGAGGCAAGAGTATACTAATATTAGCCAAAAATCCTTCAGTTGGATACATTAAATAATTTTAAGAAACCAACAAAAAATCTAATCAGTGCATTGTAATAGTAGTTGTATTAAGGTTGAACTGTTAGAGGTGATTTATTTCTTATTTTCCAAACTATAAAGTGGTTATATTACTTTCATAAATAGACTTTTAAAAACATGTCTCCATGTGTATATATATTTAGAGAGGAGAGAGCCTCTGAATGACTCATTCTGGAAAAAAAGGGGGGCAGTTTTCAACTTTTCAAATAGCTTTCTTTTCTCTTCTTCCCATTTCTTCACTGAAAATTGCCAGTTACTGTATATAAAAAGTGTTCCTTTTCTTTTAACCATTTCTGCTTCCTGCCAAGGTGTAAATCAGAAAGCCCAAGTTTCTTTCTCCCACTTCATAAACAAGACTTCGTTCTGCTTCAGACACTTGGAGCCCTGCCAGAGTTGTCATGATGATGTCAGTTTACCAAGAATGTTCACATTTCTCATGCTGTGTTCCACATTCCCTGGACTCGAGCAAATGTCCTTTTAGAGCTCACTGAAGTTTCAGGATTGGATTTAAAAAGCATGCCTTGTTTTCAGTACTTGCCCTTCATGTGCTACCTTTTCAGAATCAGGGATCCATTTTTAACAGCTTGACAGTTTACAAGCCCACACGATACATTTTGTATTTGTCGATTAAATACAGAATGACCAAAAGTTTATCAGTTGGTGAAACCAGTCAGATTTGCTAGTTTAACAAATTGGAATTTTATTAATAGTATTCTCTCATTTAGCAAGTATTTATTTTATATCTATATTTATAATTTATGATGTTTCATTGATTTTTTAAATTTCCTTTTCACAAATAACAATGACATCTACCTATTTTGGGGGAAGTAATACCTCTGTGTAGGAGATGGAACTTATCAGATGAATTCTGATACCTTGTATTATTTCTTGATTCTTGGCTAGCTGATTGGAAACCACTATGATATACATCATTGTATCTAATTATTTAATAAATGATTTGAGCCTGTAAGCCATAAATATTAGAAAATCCAGACGGTTTTTGAAACTTATTTAGAGAGATGGCTATGATTGAAGGGAGTAGTTGAACTTTGTGTATACCTTGTCCTGGTAAATTTAATGGACATCTCATTTATACAGAAGTTCAGAGGGCCATGAAGAGTTCAGTCCTTCTAACATTTAAAATGTGTTGAAGCCCAATTTTATGGATTTTTGTAGAACAAAGGTTTAAAATAAAACCTGTTCTATTTTATATCTGCTGCATTTGATCTAGTTATCCCATGTAATTCAATACTGTGCAGAATTTTATTTCTGAAATGATCCTTGAAAATCATATAGTCTGACTATAATTTTACAGGTAAGTCTTGGATAACTGAATGATTCTGGATAGTTTTAACTACATGTTCAGAAAATTGGACTAAATAAGATAAATTCTGTGAAATATATTAGTCCTCAGAATTCTTTGTAAATGCCCAACAAATATGGATGTGTTTATATGGATTTATTATAGTAGTTGCACATTGATGACCTAATTAACCTAAGAAACAAAATATCAGTACATAATTATTTATATTATAAACATATTTGATTTTTTAATATCCTCTCAACTTGAGTTGGCAAATTACATCTTTACAAGGAAAGAAAGGGGGAATTTTCTTGATTTATTTATTTATTTAGAGATGGAGTCTCATTCACTCAGTCACTCAGGCTGGAGTGCAGTGGCACGATCTTGCTCACTGAAACGTCTGCCTCCCAGGTTCAAACGATTCTCCTGCCTCAGCCTCCTCAGTAGCTGGAATTACAAGCACGCACCACCACGCCCAGCTAATTTTCGTATTTTTAGTAGAGATGGCGTTTCACCATGTTGGCCAGGCTGGTCTCGAACTCCTGGCCTCAAGTGATCTGCCCACTTCAGCCTCCCAAAGTGCTGGGATTACAGGTGTGAGCCACCACGCCCAGCCTTGACTTAATTTTAAAGTGGGCTTTGTTTGACTTTCTAGGCTGATGTTGAATATTGCCTACTTTTCATTTCTCTTATAATAATAATGTGAGCTACAGTTTTCTTTTAATCACCAAGTTTTGATTCACTCAAAATAATAGAACTTGAGATGGGTGCCAGCCAAAACACTAAGTATTGTTAATCATAGGCAAAACCCTGGTCCTCTGTCCTTTGTTCTCATTGAGTGGCGTAATGACTTGCTGAATTCCAATTCATAAACTCAAATCATTGTGAATTTTATGTTTAATCCTCCTAGCATTGCTCTATGGCAAATGTATCCTTTTGATAATTTTTAGAGCATTCCCTTGCGGCTTTTTATAGAAGTTTCAAAACAAGTTTAAACTAGGCAAATTAAAATCTAGTTTGAATACAGAGATTTTTAAATCTCTATTTTAAGAAATAATTGCAGATTCCAAAAGTAGTTTTCAAATTAGCAAGGAGGCCTCAACCAGTGTTTCATTCCCATTTTTGAACTCTTCATCACATTCTCTAGAATTTCAAGAGTGAATTTCCAGCGAGAAAAGGACCTGACACACGAGTGAAATGGTTACCTGGCATGAAAGGATATACAAGATGGTCTACTAAGCCACAGTTGTACTGTTTTTGATATTACCATTGTCTCTATATGGATAAGAACTGTCTTATAAACTCTGATATACTATTTGTCCCACTTTTATGCATTGTATAAAATAAGTAAATGTTTTGTTAATTGACATTGCTTTAGTCTTTCTGTAGTTTTGAGTTTAAGTTGTTGTGTGCATCTTAAGGCATTTCTCCAAGAAATATTTCCTAATTGACCCAGTTTGCTTTAGGAAAGTTCCCTCAGTTCGCCTTTGAAAAGACTGTTTTTCTAAATTTAGTGCTATTTAAGATTTCTTTTCTCTCCTTATTTTCCAATATGAACTCCAGTTTCTTCCTTTGTTCCCAAGCAGCCAACTAGAGTATTAGAGGGTCCTCCCTCAACCAGGACATGAGATTTATTTCCTTTGCTGCAGAGCAGTGCTTTCCATAGACTAGAGGTGCACTTAGTTTTCTTTTGTTTTTATTTATAATTTTTATTATTATTATTTTGAGACACGGTCTCACTTTGTTGCCCAGGCTGGTCTCGAACTCCTGGCTCAAGTGATCCTTTCACTTCAGGCTTCCAGAGTGATGGGATTACAGACATGAGCGCCATGCCAGGCCTTGTTTTTATAATGGTATTGTTACTAAGACTTTAATCTTTTATTCTCTCAAGTATTTCTTTTTTATCCTTAACTATCTTAAAAGTCACTTCCTTTTTTGTTGTATGCACACAGCTAGCATTTGAGGACACAGTGTATGCATATTTCCATAAATTAAAGGCCCCAAACCTGGCTGTCTTGGGGAAAGTTTATATTCAGACTTCTCCAAATTCTGTTTCCAAACAGAAATGTAGTGTGAACAAAGCAGAGACTGAAGAGTGAATTGCACTGAGTTGGTGCCGACACAGCGTCTCCTCTCTCCTCTTCAGCCCTGGTGACCGGCCTCTTTCCCTTTTGTAGGAAGTTCTTTTCAGATCAGTAGCTGTCTGCAAGGCCTGTTCTCCCCTGCAGTTCAACTCTACTTTGTAAACATTCTTTCAACGTTAGGTTTGTGTTTTGGAACCTTATTAAAAGTTTTTGAATCAGATTCTCTCTTAAGTTCTCCAAAATCCAGTGATTCTGCACTGCTTCCCTTTCAATGTCTGACACAACTAGGAGTAGTAATTCAGTTGTTTTTCTGATTCCCATAACATTAATGCATAAAAACATAAGCAGAACAGTAAACCATTTGTTCTCCTACCCTGAAGGAGAGCCCAAATCCTTTGGTTGTATTGGAATTTTATTTTCTATGTGGTGTGAAACAAACCAATCATCGAACCCATGCTTGGTCACCTTTTTAAAATAACAGTTTACCTATAATAATATCTATTGCTTTATAAGAGGATTCACTTTATATTGATGAAACATTTGCTAAACACTTAAGGAAATTCCCATAAAATGATGGTCCAATTGTAATGGTAGTTTATATTGGTCAATAATTTTATTTTATGTGAGAGTATCTTGAAATATTTGTATTTATTACATTTAAAATTATAAATTTGCTTGATTTTTGCCTTTTTCAGTTATGTTTATAATGAAGCAATATGTTGATGTTGATCTTGTCAACTTTTGATAAACATGGCAATTTACATGGGAAATGTATTCTATCTTAAATAACCAGACATGTGAAGAGACAAGATAAAATGATTATTTTATAAAAAATAAAGCAACAGGCAATAAAAACAGACCACAAAGGAGCCAAATTATGAAGTTTTCAGACACATGTTGTAAAGTAACTATACGTGATATATTCAAGTAGTTAAGACTGAGTTTAGTGGAGAACTTGAAACTGAAAAAAAAAGAAATTCTAGACCTTAGCTCGTCTTTTTATTCTTAATTGTCTTAAAATTCACCTTACGATAGTTAATGATAAAAAGTTAAAACCAGCCCAAAGTGTGATATAAAATAAACTTAATATCACCTTAATAGAAAGCATATTTACTGTTTAGACCGTCAAGATGATTAACTGCTGCACCATCAGTAATCTGCTTTTGACCAGCTGGACCCTTTTTCTGACCACCCATTTCAACAGTGCCATTATCACCCAGTTCTCAGATCCAGGTCAAGTTGCCCCAATGTCGCTTTCATCAGCTTAGCGATGTGAATCCCAGCCAGAAATTCATCAGTTGCTTTTCATTCTAAGAGTCAAATAAGCATTTGCTTGTTTGGGCAGATTTGACCAGAAACTGGCATTTTCTTTGCTTATTGCCAACTTAACCAAATTATCATTGCCTTATCAAGGTTGTAGAGAGAGGACTTCTTTAAAGTTTTCCTATTTTTTTACTCTACTTGAAGAACTTGGTGCAGGTTCAAATGGAATTAATTTGATCTTTATCTAATTTATATCATAAGGTTTTGTTCTCGTAGTTTATCATTGAATGATGTTTCTGTCAATTAAAATTTTTTGCCAAATTTTAGTTTGGGTTTAGATTTCAAAAATGTAATTATATTTCAAAAATGAAATATGATTGGAGAAGACTCCCTGTGCTATATTGGTAATACTGGTTTCCTAACAGTGGTCTTTCTAGTACATAGATATGTCACTAGTTTGTAGTTGTTTTAACCATTTCATGAATGAAATCTTTATGATTAGTCTATCCTTTGGAGAATTGAGAGCTAACTGTACTATGCCTGTATTTGATTTGCTCATACATTTTACTTGTCTGATTTACTTATAGACTGCAGACTGTTTTTTGTTGTTGTTGTTGTTTGGTTTTTGGTTTTTGTTTTTGTTTTTTTCGAGACTGAGTCTTGCTCTTTCGCCCAGGCTGGAGTGCCGTGGCACAATCTCGGCTTACTGCAACCTCCGCCTCCCTGGTTCAAGCAATTCTCCTCCCTCAGCTTCCTGAGTAGCTGGGATTACAGGCATGCGCCACCATGCCTGGCTAATTTTTTTGTATTTTTAGTAGAGACAGGGTTTCACCATATTGGCCAGGCTGGTCTCAAACTCCTGACCTTGTGTTCTGCCCGCCTTGGCCTCCTGAAGTGCTGGGATTATAGGCGTGAGCCACCGTGCCCGGCCTACAGACTGTTTTATTGGAGACTATTCATCAGCTTTCTGACCTGACACTTCATTATTACAAATTTTATATAAATACATACATATGTTTTATCATTCGACAGTGTTTATTTTGAAAATTGTTTTTTGTACCAGAAATCTTTAGTTAATTTTTTTACCCATATAATTTAATTTCCAAAATATTATTCAGGTAATTAGGCATTTCTAGATAGAGTAAACTGCTATATACTCAGCATAGTGAGCAGTTACTTTTTTCCCATTTAGCGTGATTAGGCATAATTACTGATAATTTCTGTTGATAATCTGTTTTGTACCTTATGAATCCAAACATTAATGCAACATGTTGAGCTTCTTTACATGTCCCAGTTGTCCACATTGGCTCTTAGCAGAAGGTTGATGTATATTGCCAGTACTAAGAAGGATAAAGTTACTGGTCAGCATTGCCCCAATTTTGAGAAACTTTGAAAGCTCCTGAGTTTTGGGGAAGAGGTCAGTGGTTCAGGACCAGATTTCAACAGGAATGCAGCCTATTTACACTAAGTCTAGTTGAGTATCTGGGTCCAAAAAGAGATCAATTCCTAAAGAAACAGCCTACAGTTGGGGACTGGGAGTGAGGAGGCGGGGAGGAAGGCAGCGCAGTTCTGTGACTGTAATGCAGAGGTGTTATTAATACCACTTGCCAAGGTGGGCATTTCCAAGACTTCCTTCAAGATGAGATGGGAGGAGACCAGAATAGGATACACACAAGCCCCTGGAGATCTGAGCCTTGGCAAAAACAAAGCGAGGAATGACCTGAAGATGCCAGGAGGGAGTGTGCCTAGGAGGGAGTCAGAGAGGCTTGTGGGGGAAAGGAGCAGCCTGTCTGTATTCAGGTGTGGGGCAGCAGAGCTGGGAGTGGGGGGTGCCTGTGGATATCCTGGACAGCTGTTCTCCCAGGCTGCCAGGAGCGGGTGGCTTACTGACACTCAGATGTCCATTCTGACTGCTCACATGGATCTAGACAGTGCCAGATGGCAACAGTATTTCCTATGAAGTTGCCGTAAGTGCATGTTAGGCAAATGGTAAAATGTTATACTAAGATATTAATATTTCATAATCTGGAATATATGAGATTGATAATATGAAGTACACATTTTGTTTCATTTTCTTTGAACTAGCTTGGTTTAAAAGTACTCTTGTTGTGGCCAGGCACAGTGGCTTATGCCTGTAATTCCAGCACTTTGGGAGGCTGAGGTGGACAGATCACTCGAGGCTAGGAGTTCAAGACCGGTCTGGCCAACACGGTGAAACTCAGTCTCTACCACAGATACAAAATTGGCGGGTGCCTGTAATCTCAGCTACTCTGGAGGCTGAGGCAGGAGAATCACTTGAACCCAGGAGGTATAGGTTGCAGTGAGCTGAGATCGCGCCACTGCACCCCAACCTGGGCTACAGAGCAAGACTCTGTCTCAAAAAAAAAAAAAAAAAAAAACAGTGGGGGAGAGTACTCTTTTAGCTTTTCGGAATTACTTGAAGATTCTCAGTGACGGTGCTTTTTCTCCACCCGCTTTCCAGTTTGTATCATTTTTTGCCAACTCTGGCATTTTCTACGTAGTGTACTTTCTGTAACTAAATTTGTTTTTTACGTTTATGGCTGTGTAGCAGAAAATTCAACAGTAATTGTTTAAAGTTTGGTTTGAGCAATTTGGGAAGATAGCAGTTCCTAAAACAAGTTAGCAATGTTCTTACCATTTGGGATGAATATCAGAGATACAGGGAGACTGACTGTCAGACATGTTGTCTTCAAGGCTCTTAGCAAATACTCTGATGTGAGCTCAGGTTATTTCATCTATAAACTGGTGATAGTATCTGCCAAATTGTTTAGTACAAAAGAAGCATAGATAGTACATAGATGGGGCAAAGGAAACTGTGGCTAGAGTGGGTCGGTGGGCATGGTACCATAAAAGTAGACCTCTACCTGTCTTTGCTGCAAAGTCTTCTGAGCTTTTATTCATGCAGCACCCCCTTCATTTATTCAACAGACATTTGGATGTGTATAGTATTCAATTATTTATTCTTCCTTTCAATTTGTATGTATAAGGGGTTGGGGATTCCAAACAAAGAGTGTCCTCAAGAAGCTTCTGTTTGTTAGAGAGACAATCAGACAATTTTGCTGGAGCAGTTGGTACAGCAGAGTAAGGATGTGGAGTCCACTGTGAGCTGAGGTGTGTAGGAAGCATAGAGGACAAGAGGAGGGAAGGTGTCCCAGACACAGGAGAGAGCGCTGCCTTTCTTAGCTATCCCATATGTCTCAGCCTCAGGGAAAAAAGTCACAGGACGGGTTGGTGGGATCATGCAAGGTTGTGTGTGCCATACCAAAAGGGTGGTAAGCAGAGCCCTGCAAAAGTTTAGGCTGGGAATGACATGATCAAGTGAGTGTCCAGCAGCAGCGTGGAGGATGAGACTAGCCTGGAGGAGGGCGGGTCATTTCAAAGGATGCTGAGATAACCCAGGAGAGTTATTGATGGTAAATGTGCTGTAGGGCTCTGACTCTCTTTAGCTTCGAGACCTCAAGCAAGATGCTTAACCTCTGCGCCTCATTTTTCTTCATGTGTAAAGTGAAGATAATAATAGTACCAACTTCAAAAAAAGGTTATGGAGTGGTTAGAAGTGATGATTATGCAATGCCTGGTATGTAGCAGGCTTTAAGTAAATAGCAATAATTATTATAATGCCAGGTCTCAAAGGTCATTCAAACCCAACTTATTCAAAATAAACCTTTTTTTTTCTTTTTTGGTGGCCTGCAATATCAGTGTTCTCCACCTCACTTTGTCATCCTCCCAGACGTACCTCATCACCAGCAACCTCAGCATGATCCTTGACAGGACCCTCTCCCTCCTGTTGTATGGGCTTTATCACCCATCGCCGATGATTTTATCCTCTATGTAAATCTGGAATCCATTCACTTCTCTCCAGTTCTGCCATTACAACTGTCTTAGCCCAGAGGATTACATTCTGCCCTTAAATGGTTGCTGGGTATCTCCTCTCCATTCCACCTCTCCCCGCTCCACCCCATTCTCCACTTGGGAACCAGAGTGTGACGATCTTCCAAAAACAGAAATTAATTACATTGCTGCCATATTAAAGAAAGAAACTCCAGTGATTTCCCATTGCTTTAAAGAAAAATATCAACATTTATCTTACACTGTTGGTGGGACTGTAAACTAGTTCAACCATTGTGGAAGATAGTGTGATGATTCCTCAAGGATCTAGAACTAGAAATACCATTTGACCCAGACATCTCATTACTGGGTATATACCCAGAGGATTATAAATCATGCTGCTGTAAAGACACATGCACATGTATGTTTATTGTGACACTATTCACAATAGCAAAGACTTGAAACTAACCCAGATGTCCATCAATGATAGACTGGCTTAAGAAAATGTGGCACATATACACCGTGGAATACTATGCAGCCAGAAAAAAGGATGAGTTCATGTCCTTTGTAGGGACATGGATGAAGCTGGAAACCATCATTCTCAGCAAACTATCGCAAGGATGGAAAACCAAACACTGCATGCTCTCACTCACAGGTGGGAATTGAACAATGAGAACACTTGGACACAGGGTGGGGAACATCACACACCGGGGCCTGTCATGGGGTAAGGGGAGGAGGGAGGGATAGCATTAGCAGATATACCTAATGTAAATGACAAGTTAATGGGTGCAGCACACCAACATGGCACATGTATACATATGTAACAAACCTGCACATTGTGCACATGTACCCTAGAACTTAAAGTATCAAAAAAAAAATAATCCAATACACATCAATTCTTTTTCATCCAGTTGTTTTATATATTTAAGCACAGAGAAACCCAAGCAAGGGCATGTAACACACTTTACGTCAGTCTTCAGGGGGTGAGATTGGAGGTGGGGCCAGTTGGTGGCTCTGAGCTGGGCTCTAGGACTAGACTCCTTGGGATATCTAGTTCTCACTTTCTAACTTTATGGCCCTGGGCTTTTACTTTGCACTTCCCTATGGATAATAACAGCATGAAAACACTTAGGAAGTACCTAGCATCCAGTAAATACTATATAAATGGTATGCTGCTATTACTTCTTTTCCTATTGTTGAGTTGTTGCAGTAAACATACTTTACTTTTACAGCCCCTTAAAAATTTTAAGAGAAAATTTTAAAGGAAGAGAGATGGAAGAGTCCAAGGAAGTCTCAGTGAAATCTCATTGTTGCCTGCAAGTCTCTGTGATAGTCCCCTGCCTATTCTGCAGCTTCATCATGTGCTGCTTTTCTTCCCCTTTCTTTCTGGACCCGAGTCATGCCAGTCTTCTCTCAATTCCTGCAGCCTGACCTCTGCTCATCTTTCAGGTCTCAGGTCAAAGTTACTTCCCTGGGAAGCTTTGACCTGGGTCTCTTAGACAAAGTCTGATTCCCATAATCTCACAGCACTTTTTCTCTAGAGCGTGGATCCTAGTTATAATTACATACTTCTTTGAGTGATTGTTTAATAACTGACACCCATCACTTGTCAAGAATCTCTAAGAGGCCATGACTGTCCACTTTGCTCATCATTATAGCCCTCAGGGCCTAGCACAGCAGTTTGCCTAAATAAGTAGGAAAAGGGCATCCCACAGAACTGGGAGTAAGGCCAGGTTTGGAGTAGAGAACATAAGCTCCATGAGGACATGCAAGAAGTGCCACTGGAGAACAGGGGAACTGCTGTGTTCTGAAGGAAGGATTTTGAATTGTGTCCAGGTATTTTAGGAGCTAGTGAGAGATTTTAGCCAAGGCCATGATTATAGGATTAGATAGCATTTTAGAGTGGTCACTCCAGCACCAGTGTGGTGGATGGGTGGAATACAGGGTCAGAACTTATACAACAGGGATGGAGCAGCTGGAACAGCTTCAGGAAACATTCGGATGGAAGGACTAATGGTACTATGTGTGGAGTGGATGTGAAGAGATGCCATGATGATAAAGATGACTTCCGCGTTCCCGGTTTATATTACTTTCTGGATTTTGACTTTCATTTGGGAAGTTAAGGAACAGAGAGTGAAGATCAGATTTAGAGAGAATACTACGAAATTAGATTTGTATATGTTAAACACCTGCAAGGCATCGTAGAGGAATTGTCCAGTGGAGGCAGGCATAAGGTGGTCTGGGCTAGGAAGAGATTTAGAAGACACAGGTCTGCACAAAGTGGATGCTGTAGGTGTGAATGAGGTGGTCCAGACAGCAGTCCTTCCCATAGGTCCAGCCCAAACCCATCTTCTGTAAAGAAAATTTCAGTCTATAAGGATTCCACATTTTCTGCCTGCAAGTGCTTTTTTATATTCAGAAGTTTTTCTTAGAGGCCAGCAGGGAAGCTGTAATATACAGAAATATCTGCCCTCAGACATTTCCCTGCATAGTAGGACAGTGTTTTCACATAGTCGTTCTGCAAGAATCATGGTAGGTGTGCTTCTTCCAGGCACTTATCAGTGGGCGGTGGACCTGGCATTCATATCAGCAAGGGAAGTGGAAGCAAAGGTCAATATGAAATAAATATTCATGGTTTCATGTTAAAAACAAATTAAGAAGGGTGAAACCAGTATATCAGTCATACTTCTCCAGAGAAACAGAACCAGTTGGCAGCAGAGTTGGAGGATAGGGGGTGGTATTTATAGATAGAGGGAGGGAGATTTACTTTAAGGAATTGGTTCACACAGTTATAGAGGTACAAGTCCAAAGTGCTGGATAGAGACCTAGCAGGCTGGAGACCTGGTAAAGAGCTGCAGTTTGGGACCAAGGGCAGTCTCCTGGCAGGATTCCTCCTTTTTTTCTTTTTTAAGGCCTTCAGCTGGTTGGATGAGCCCCTCGCACATTATAGAGGGAGTCTGCTTTACTCAAAGTCTACTGATGTAAAATGTTAATCCTGTCCAAAAATAGAACTTCACAGAGACATCTAGAATAGTGTTTGACCAGATATCTGTATACCGTGATCAAACCAAGTTGACACAACATTAACCATCACACTCAGTAAGCTGCCCTGTCTGCTCCAGGAAAGCTCTGCAATGCTGCAGGTCTAGAAAAGATGGCCTCCATGTGAGGTTCAGGCTTTAGTCTGATTATCTCGAGCTTAAATGTCAAGTGTCCAAAACATCCAAAATTTCAAGACCTTAAAGAACCAAAGGCCATTGCTTGTTAAGGAGCTTTGCTGTTGCTTTAAGGGTGTTTAATGCATCATGGTTTTTTCATTTTGTCTCACAGTTTGTATTACAAAACTAAAAACTCATACACTCAACACACAGAAAATAAGCATTTCATGGTTCTTTTCCATTTTACAGATGAGGAAACGGGTTGAGCCAGTGTTAGGTTCCATGCCAAATTGAGGACCATTAAGTGGCTAGTTTGAACCTAGGTCTTCTCACTGTAAATTGAGCCCTTCCTGTCCCTCCCTGCCATGCCCCCAAACACCTTATTTCTAAAAGAGAAGGAAGGGAGAGAGAAAAACAGAGACAGACTATGGGAATGAATATTTACAGAACTCCTACTTGAATTCACGGTAGGGGAAATAAAAATAAATTTACCAGATTATATGCCTAACTTGATCCCTCTGGGGTTGTAGGTATTTCAAGCTACTTGGAAATTAGAGGAATTTAAGTTTGCAGTCCATTCCTTCCTCCGTCTGCATTTTTTGTATTTGTGGATGAGTAAGTATTGAAACTCTGAAGAAACCACCTCTTTCACTCACTCAGGTCACCTCCTCGCTGCCCCATGCCTTTGAGAGGGTGTTTTCACAGTCATTGAGTCTGTCGGGTTTGGGTCTTGTGGTATGCCTCCTTCCAGTTTGTTTGGTTAGTTAGCGAATGTGTTTTGCATTCAACCAAGGAAGTTCAAAATACTGTCTCTGAGAGAGCCGGTTAAGGTAGAAATGCTGTCCAAGTTACGAGTGGCAGACTGGCTGAGTTCTCCGGGCGATGATTGAGAAAACCACCCACTAATTTTAGGCTGGAAGAGCTTGCAGCACAAATTGAGTTTTGAGTAGAAAACAAGGTCTTACTGAGATATCCTATAGCCATTGGAAACACCTTCTGGCTCCTTAGCTCTTGGCCACTGTGAAAGTTCGTATCACTTACTCATTGTCATATCAAATGTGGTAAAGATCTTAGTTTTGAATATTCTGCATTCTGCCTAAGATCATTTAGATCTCAAAGGTAATGGCAGCAGAGCTTGTCCTTCTTTCCTATGACTAATGCAGATGGGAAGCCGTAAGCCTCAGGCAGCAGTCTCACTTTTAAGTGGATAAGCCGGGTAATAGCGCACAGAATTACCGAGTTATCAGTTTCAAGCTTGTGGGCCATATACTAAATCGTAGTGTCCTAAAATGTGTATTCACTCACCCCACTTACGTACATATTGTAACTTTTCAAAGAATTGTCCTGGCTTCATCAGATAGTTTCATCTGCTTTGTTTTGCCAGGATGACGTTTAAGTGTGTGGCCAAAGCTCCAATTGGTCTTTCACAAGAAAATTGCATATGGCTCTGTTAGTCCCAATTCTGGCACCATTTCAAACCTTCTGGAGCCATAACCAGGCCATTAAAAAGTAAATATTTTCCAGGAATTGATTTCCCAATGTATTTGTGCCTTGAATATACAGGTGCCCATGTCTAATTCTGTATGGTTTTGAATATCTCCCTAGAGTCTCTCATTGGGTTTTCACAACAAATCTGCAGTTGGTAGAAGAGCTGATGTTATAAAATAAGCAAAAACAGAGGAATGGCATTTACTTAAGGACCCCTAGACTGTATAGTTTTAGCAGTCACCATTTTCTGTCACCTACTTTGAGCCAGGAATTGTGCTGTTTTACAGACAGCCACTAATATTATTTAATCCTCGTAACAACCTGTGAAGTCAGGAAGGTAAGTTTCAGGGTAGTTTTAAGTTTTCAAGTAGTTTTAGTTTTACCGAAGGGCTGGTAAGTGGAGCCCATCTGGTCTAAGGCCCATGCTTGTTCCGATTCAAGCTGCACTTCATTTCAGGTTGATACTGTTAAGTTCAGTGGCTGTTTATGATCCATATTTAACTTTTCATCCATCAGAGTGTTTGAGTGGGGAATAAATAGGTCAGAACTGATGTAGATTTAACTTTTGTTGGTGCCCAGCCTCGCTATATGCAGACTTCAATAATTGTATAAATCCCTGTATTTACATTTTTATGACAATTGAGATGTTTCAATCCAGAAGAAAGTACAGCATGAGGGAATTAAGATGTTTAAATTTGGTAAGTACTTATAGAGCACCAGTATTTGCTGGGCACTGTGATTGCTGCTTTCATATATACTGTATGATTTTTTTTTTTTTTTTTTTTTGAGACGGAGTCTCGCTCTGTTGCCCAGGCTGGAGTGCAGTGGCGCGATCTTCGCTCACTGCAAGCTCCACCTCCCGGGTTCACGCCATTCTCCTGCCTCAGCATCCCGAGTAGCTGGGACCACAGGCACCCACCACCACGGCCGGCTAATTTTTTGTATTTTTAGTAGAGATAGGGTTTCACCGTTTTAGCCAGGATGGTCTCGATCTCCTGACCTCATGATCCGCCCGTCTCGGCCTCCCAAAGTGCTAGGATTACAGGTGTGAGCCACCGTGCCCGGCCTACTGTATGGTTTTTATAACATCCCGGCAGGCCTTAATTATTGTTTGTTTACAGATAACGAAACCGATCCTCAAAAAAGAATACATTACTTGGGGAAGGGCACACAGCTAATAATAAATAGAGCTGGACACAAACTAGCGTCTTTGAACCTCATGCCCATTACTCTTTCTGGTAGTGTCAGCGTTCGCTGCTTACAGTGCACTCCGTTGCTCCCATGGTCACTCTGCTCTTCCACAGCCCACCATCAGCCCAACCCATTGCTTGCCATTTGCATCCCTCACTTGTGAACTTCAGATCAATTAAGCATCAACCCAGAAAGCATTTCCTGAATTGCAACTAGAATTGTCTACAGGAAATCATGCATCTAAAGAAGGTATTATATTATGCAGTCATTAGCATCTTGTTTAGAAACCTGTGCTTTTCAGAATTAATTTCACAGAAAGCAGTGGAGTTATCTATCAAGCATTTCTGAGAAATAAATACAAGAGATGGATACATGTAGTTCAAATCAGGACAACTCATTAAATCTGCAGTGGGTATTGAAGGAGTCCTGAGGTAATTGAACATAGTAATTGCATTGCTCTGTCCAAAGGGTTTCACTGACACCTGTTTTGTTTGTGTTTTGCTGGAGCCCATAATTGCAGAAATATTCTCCCATGGTGATTAGCTCCCAGTTCAAAATGGACTGTTTCATTAAAGGTAACTCCATAATGAGACCAGTAAGGACCCAAGCTGTGTCCTTTAACGAGAGTAATTCCCTCTTCACTTGCAGCTTGACCATGTGCACACAGAACCGTGTGAGTCAAAGCCTCCAACTTAAGGCCTGTTTGAACTGCAAGAAAAGAGGAGGGTGAATTACATTGCCTTTAAGGTCTGTTCCAGCGTTAGCATTCTATGATTCTTTGGAATATTCGCCAAATAGAAGTTCAAAAATTGATTCAGCTTTCACACTGAGAGAGAAGAATGCCCACAATTGAATAAAAGATTAGAGGCTGTAGAGAGGAAATCGTTGCCTTGAGTGAGTTCTTTTATTGGAAATCAGCCTTGGACTACTGGACAGGAAATTAAGTTCTTGCCTGGGTCATTAATCATTGTGCCGATTTGAAAATTGGCAGTGGGGGAAGGTGGCTATATTTGAGGAGGAAGGAAGGAGTGGGCGGAAAGAGCGGTCCTCAAAGCTCCCAGTCTGAGTGGGCATTCGCCAGCAAAGAGAGGGTAGTATCAGCCACCTCCTTCTGGCAGAGGTGTCTAGATATTTTTGTCAACTCTCCTGAGGGTGCCCACATATCTCGTACCCAAACCTGTTTCCCACTTCTACCAAGAAGAGGGAAATGGAATCATGGGATTTTCACTGGGTAAGGGCAGAGAAGTGATCTATCGGAGGTTGTATTTCTGTGTTTAGCTCAAGAGAGGTAGACAAAATTAGGATATCCTTAATTTTTGTCAAAGTTAACATTGACAAGAAACCTTTAAAACCAGCAAAAACACAGGGAATAGGTTATGCCGTGTCAGGACTGCCTGTGCCCCTCAAAAGTACACCATCTTTTACTATCTCCTGTTCCTCCGCTTCCATGTGGAACCCCACTCGGGGGAAATATCTTTTGCTGCATAAAGCCGGAGCCTCCCTCTGCATCTGTTCCTTGGACTAGAAAAATATTAAGACCCTCCTGGCTTTCGCTTGTCCATCCTCCCCCCACTCCCTGTGACTGTTTAAGAGTATTTGCACTTTCCTATTTTTCCTGTAAGGTGAGAAGTTTTGGTAAATAAAAACTTGGCAGCAGGTTTTATTTCCACAAAAATAACAATCTTGACATCTCGGGGTGTCGTGTGTTTTAAAGCTGTTGCCGGTAGAATCTAAATATACCTCTGGGCTTTCTCGTCGCACATCCGAACTGCCTGGAAAATGTGCCCCCCTCGGGGTGTGATTAAGTCTTCTATAAAGCTCTCTCTTCTCCTATAGATTTTTCTGATGGGAAAGTGGCTAAGTTAGATTGGGAATTGAAGTATCTGGCTGGGTTACAGTTTGTGTGGGTTTCTGCTCTTTCTCTCTCTCGGGACACCAGCTTCTTTCCGACTGCAATGTCACAATGTTCCTAACTGCTCAGTGCACAATATGGTCTCAGCATCCCTGACAGATCCTGCCCTGAATCATCCTCCGGAGCCATCTAGGGGCTGGCCTGTGTGGTTGTGGCTTTCCTGCTTAGGTGGAACAAATAGACTTCTCTCTTCACTCTGCGGACCGCACACCGGCCTGTGTAGCGACCTGAGTCTTGACTCCATGCTGGACACAGCTGCTCCTGCTCCCATTGTTGACACCAATGATAAGCACCTAGAGGTTATTTCCAAAACTGAGGAGGAAAAAAAATACCAAATGCAATCAGGTTGAGCGTCATTGTCAGCCCAGGAAGAGCATTCAGAGCAGCTAATGTTGTAGAGGATGAGATCTATTGCCATGGAGCCACCTCTTCACAGGAAATCACACAGCCTTGCAGCATTGGAGGCTCCTTTGAATTAAAAAGAGTGGGTGAGGTTTCCACTTTATTGGAGTTTGTATACTGGCTCAGGAAGTTATACAAACTACTCAAGAACTCCTGTAGTTCTGACTTGGAATACTGGATTGCAGCAGTGCCTACAAGGGGCCTCAATCTTCTCTTTTGGCACTTGCCCTTGAAACTTGGCTTCTGACATAACAGCTTCTCACCATCAGACCCATGGTCTTTCCCTTGTCTGCTCCTTGGCCCTCTGTAGCCCCAGACACTAGTGAGAACTCTCCTTGGGACTCCTCTTCCCACTCTCCCTAACATTCCATTCTCCCAGCTTTCTGTCTGCTGTTCATTTTCTCTTTTTTTGGTCCATCCACTATGTTGACGTGAAGATTCAGTGCCTGTTCCCCCTCCCCCTCTCCACTCCCCTTCCTTGTCTCTCTTCCACCTCCTCCTCCTCCTCTATCCCTCTTCTTCCCTCCTCTTAATGTCTCTCTCTTTCTTTTCCCTCTCATCATCTCCACAGAAAACCTAACCCTCCTGGCTTCCCTGTCATCTCCTGTAGGTCTCACTATTTAATCAACTCCCATTCCAAAGTTCAGCAGCCTACTGAATACATTTCTACTTTTTTATTTTATCATCATCTCAGCCTCAGCTTCTCTAAAGAAAAAAAAAAAATTCTCCCCTAACGGCACCCTCCTCTCCTCTCCTGTGTCTATTTTTGTCATTGTCATTTCAATCCATGTCCTAGGCCACTATATTGGCCACTGATACTCTCTCTCTGTCATGCCATCGTTTTCAGGAAAGAGTCCACACAGGCTTCTGGGGCACAGACAGGAGGGACCAGCTTTAAGAGCTTAGAAACAACAGGTTCCATCTCTGAAGCCTCAAGTGCCAAGCACTGCACTGAACTCTTCTCTAGGTTTACTACGTTTAATCCCGACAGTGTCCCGTCAGATGGTGTGGTAGGAGACACAGCAGGGACAGTGTGGTGGGCTTGGTGATAGGCAGGGAGGCTGAAGGAGAGTGGGACTCAGCTACTGAAGTGCTGAGAGCAGAGGACTGATAGGATTGAACTGCTGCCTCCACAGCCCTCCTTGTCCAGCTGCCACGCTGCACTTACAGTTCCTCAGGTAGAAGGAAGGCCACACCAGTGCCAAATGCCCCTACCAATGACAGCTTCTGCATGCCACCCTTCCGTAGCACTTAACTGCTGTGTCAATTAAATCTTAGCTGCAAAACTGGTTGTAGAAAGTGTATATCTCCAACCCCCCCATGTGAGCATGGGGGCTGGGCTGCGTCTCTGGTGTGTTACATGGCGTGCCTCTGTGCAGTAAACACCGCATCCACTGAGCGAATGAACACCAGCATTCAGGACCTCAGACCCAAGCTGCTCAGAGCACAATGCGCTCTTCCCGGCCCCGCCATTACTCTCTTAAAACCTGGTAGGCAAAGACTACACTAAGCCATGTATTTCTCACTCCTCTGAGCAGAGCCAAAACTGTATCCCAAAGGAAGGCACACCAGAAAGTCTTAGCACTCCAAAAAGGGAGGATAAAAGAGGAAGAGGACGCAAGTCCCCAACCACAAATGCCCCAAGTGAGTTGCCTCTGTCAAGCATCCTAGATGATACTCTCTTCACCCTTCCTGTACGAAAGGACACAGTCAGTTCTGTGATGTCTACAAGGGAGGAGGGAAAAGACCAATGCCTTTTCCCGTCCCCTGGGTCACCAGCCCTGTCAGTCTGTCCCTGCCGTGCGTCCTTCCCACCCATGGCTCTGCCTGCGCCCAGATGTTGTCACCACTCGCAGTGTTTCTCTCCTCACTCTTTCCCCTTCACCTTCTTTTAATGACCCAAAGCCCAACCCACCCCCAGACCTCTCTCATATCCCAGTTTCTTCTCTGTTCTAACAATACAATTGTGACCTGTCCCTCCTCTTATTATTTAGGCCAGGAGTTCTCAAAGGGGAACCTTGTCACCTGGGAACTTGTTATAGATGCGTTCTTGATCCCCATCCGACACCTTCTGAATCAGACACGGTGAGGCCCAGCAATCTGTTTTCACGGTCTTCCTTAGATCTCTTCTGTTTATCCTGTGTTTTAGGGCAATTCAAGCTGCTGGAACAAGACCGAGATATAAAGGAGCCAGTGCAATATTTCAACAGTGTGGAGGAGGTGGCTAAGGCATTTCCTGAACGCGTGTACGTCATGGAGGATATCACATTCAACGTGAAGGTAGTAGCTCTTGAAGCACCAAATATTTATACATGAACGTAAAATGTGATTTATTATATTGTAGGTTGCTTCAGGTGAATGCAATGAAGACACTGAAGTTTACAACATCACCCTGTGTACTGGGGATGAACTCACTCTAATGGGGCAGGCAGAAATCCTTTATGCAAAGACATTCAAGGAAAAGTCACGACTCAACACAATCTTCAAAAAGATTGGGAAGCTCAATTCCATCAGCAAGCTGGGAAAAGGCAAAATGCCGTGCCTCATTTGTATGAATCACCGGACCAACGAAAGCATTAGCCTTCCATTCCAGTGCAAGGGCAGATTTAGCACCCGAAGTCCCCTGGAACTTCAGATGCAAGAGGGCGAACACACCATCCGCAACATTGTGGAGAAAACCAGGCTTCCTGTGAATGTGACTGTGCCAAGCCCTCCACCGAGAAACCCATACGACCTCCACTTCATCCGTGAGGGGCACCGCTATAAGTTTGTGAACATCCAGACCAAGACGGTGGTGGTTTGCTGTGTGCTGCGGAACAACAAGATCCTCCCCATGCACTTTCCTTTGCACTTGACTGTCCCCAAGTTCAGCCTCCCAGAACACCTGGTGAAGGGAGAGAGCTGGCCCGAAACCCTGGTCCATCACTGGCTAGGTATCTGCCAAGAACAGTTCGACATCGATGAGTATTCACGGGCTGTCCGTGATGTGAAAACCGACTGGAATGAAGAATGCAAGAGCCCCAAGAAGGGTCGGTGCTCTGGCCACAACCACGTGCCCAATTCGCTCAGCTACGCCCGCGATGAGCTCACCCAGTCCTTCCACCGACTCTCGGTCTGTGTGTATGGCAACAATCTCCATGGCAACAGTGAGGTGAACCTTCATGGTTGCAGGGACCTGGGGGGAGATTGGGCTCCCTTTCCTCATGACATCCTGCCCTATCAGGACTCTGGAGATAGTGGGAGCGACTACCTTTTCCCAGAAGCTAGTGAAGAATCAGCAGGCATCCCGGGAAAGTCAGAACTTCCCTACGAAGAGCTGTGGCTGGAGGAAGGCAAGCCCAGCCATCAGCCTCTCACTCGCTCTCTGAGCGAGAAGAACAGATGTGATCAGTTTAGAGGTTCTGTCCGATCCAAATGTGCGACTTCTCCTCTTCCCATCCCTGGGACTCTGGGAGCAGCAGTGAAGTCTTCAGATACTGCCCTACCTCCACCTCCAGTGCCTCCCAAATCTGAAGCCGTAAGTCATTTCTGTTTTTGAATGCGGTGCCATTGCTAACCTGGAGTGTTCTTTTCTGCGCCAGGTCAGAGAAGAATGCCGGCTCCTGAACGCCCCACCTGTTCCACCCCGAAGCGCAAAGCCTTTGTCCACCAGTCCCTCCATCCCTCCTCGCACAGTCAAGCCAGCGCGGCAACAGACTCGCTCTCCCAGCCCCACCTTGTCCTACTATTCTTCAGGGCTACACAACATGTAAGTCTTCCTGCCAGGTCCCACTGCACGCTAACTGATTTCTCCTTCTGTGTTTGCTTTTAAGCAGCGTCACTAAAACTGACACAAATCCTTCTGAAAGCACTCCTGTTTCCTGCTATCCATGTAACCGAGTGAAAACTGATTCTGTGGACCTGAAATCCCCGTTTGGAAGTCCTTCTGCTGAAGCTGTGTCCTCTCGGCTCTCATGGCCTAACCATTATTCAGGAGCATCAGAAAGCCAGACCAGGAGTGACTTCCTGCTGGATCCAAGCAGGAGTTATAGTTACCCTAGACAAAAGACGCCAGGCACACCAAAGAGAAACTGCCCAGCACCTTTTGATTTTGATGGCTGTGAGCTCCTGGCCAGCCCCACTAGCCCAGTCACTGCAGAATTCAGTAGCAGCGTCTCTGGTTGTCCCAAGTCAGCCAGCTACTCTCTGGAGAGCACAGATGTGAAATCTCTTGCAGCTGGTGTGACAAAGCAGAGTACGTCATGCCCTGCCTTACCCCCCAGGGCTCCAAAACTAGTGGAAGAGAAGGTCGCCTCCGAAACATCTCCTTTGCCTCTGAAAATTGATGGTGCTGAGGAAGACCCCAAGTCTGGGTCACCAGATCTCTCGGAGGACCAGTATTTTGTTAAAAAGGGCATGCAGGACATCTTCTCTGCCTCCTACCCTTTCTCATCTCCGCTCCATCTCCAGCTGGCCCCCAGATCCTGTGGCGACGGTTCCCCATGGCAGCCACCTGCTGACCTATCAGGACTCTCTATAGAGGAAGTGTCCAAGTCACTACGGTTCATTGGTTTGTCCGAAGATGTCATATCATTCTTTGTTACTGAAAAGATTGATGGGAACCTGCTTGTTCAGCTAACGGAAGAAATCCTCTCAGAGGATTTCAAATTGAGCAAATTGCAGGTGAAGAAGATAATGCAATTCATTAATGGCTGGAGGCCCAAAATATAGCCAAATAACCCCCGGCCAGCATGGAACAAAACTGATCAATGCGTGTGCTAGAAGGGGTGGGCTGGGACACAATTTCATGTTTTTGCACTAAAAACCTTCTCTGTAAATAGGGATAAGAGAAACTCTTACTATGCAGATTACGTTTTTGAATGGTGAACAGGCTATTTTGTACATCAATAAAAATGCTGTACAGAACACTTGGAGGTGTGCCTTGTACGTCACTCAACAAACACTCAGCAGCTGCTAAAAGAAAAAAAGGCATGTGCAGAGAAATCATTCTTACCCAAGTAGGTTTATGTGAGAAGGTATGATATTTATTACAAAATAGCCAAAGCTGGAAGACATAAAAATCTTTAAAAAAAAAAAAAAAACACTTTTGAACAAGTCCCTTCTTTCAGGAGGGTTGACTTTAGACAATTAACTGTGTTCTGTGCTCTGTCATTCAGATTGCTTCTTGCTAATTGTTTTACTCTTGTGCCTGAAAATGTTAGTGATACGAATTGACACTTTAATGTTGTATGCTTGGTGGGGATCTTTTTATCACAAGGCATTTTCCAAGAGTCATATGTTGATAAAGGGATATATGTTGTCCTTAGAAATCACACAAATCATGACCACAATAATTTATCTGTAACTGCTGCTAATTTTATTGAGCAGAGAAAAAAGAATATACATATATAAACATGTATAGGTGCATACACAATACACCCGGATATGTTTTACACATAATTTTGATTCTGATATTTTAGATAACATCTGTTCACTTTTAAACAATCTGTTGAGGTTTTGGGACTGTTATCTACATTGATTCTCTTAGGAATAGTGGACAGAATGACTCCAAAGATTCTCAGAACCCTGTCTCTTGAAGCTCAATCTTATTTGGGTTCATCACTGAAAACTTAGAACAAATCAGTAAAGAATCCTGTATTGAAGAATTAAGTTTGAGTTTAAGCCCACTCACCGCAGGGCTGGTTTTTGCATGTAATACTCCCATGATGTCTGGGGAAATGACAGTTTCTGTTGAATTATAATTCTCCGGTTTAAGGGTCTCCTTCCCCTGGTGTCTGATGGTGAGAGGTCTGAAGAGCATTTGTCAGAGTACATTAGGCATTCTCAACCTACTTCATGCTTTACGAGAGCTGAGAAATCAGACGCACCGGCCTTTATTATTATATATGCTACATCTGTTGAGTATTTTTAAAATACCAATAAGAGGACTTGTTTATTTCATAAACCACTTCTTCCCTCTCTTTCAAAGAAAATACATTATTACCATACTTTTACATTAGTCTGAGAATTTTTGCTAAATATGATTAAGTATTCCAAAATATAATGGCGTCATTATTCTTGACTTTTTTAGAGAATATACATCTTAAGACTGTATTAGTTCTCAGAGCAAGGCATCATCTACTCCCCTGCACCTGAGAGTCTGGCCCCAGATTCCAGATGTGCGGACAGCCCATGACCGAGGTGCACACAGTGCCCTCTTGAATAGGAAGGTCAGCCAGTGAGGCGGCAGCATAACTTGCAGGATGGACTTATATCTTACCATCTCTTCCTGCTACCAAAATAAAAAAATAAATTGAAAGACAAGACCCACCAGTCTAGTTTTGTAGACCTGTGAAATGTGTCTTTATTTCTTGGCATTAGAAGAAAGATATTTTTAATCCATATCGTGGTTTTAGAGTTGAAGTGAATTGATACCCAATTTTCCATCTTAGATCTCCTTTATCAAAAAAAAAAGCATTTTTTTTCTCCTAACGTGTCTCCCAAAATGTAAATACTATAGGCAAAAAGAGTACCCTGTAAAATTCTCACACTGGAGCACCTCTTCAAAAGTCACAGATAACTCAATGAGGAAGTGCTGGTACTGCACTCACAGGACATGAGACCTATGAAGCTTTCGTGTTTTGAAAGCATCCTTCTGTGTGAGGGGGACTGCCTCCCTTAGTAAAGTAAACCTCTCAGAACTTCTTTTTAAAATAAAAACAGACAAGATGCAGTTACTAAGCTGCAAGTTTTCATTGGCAAACCTAGCTGAATCCGTTTTAAAATACTTAGCACTCGGACACAATTCTCAAACTCAGGAAGAAGGAACAGGGTTGGTTTGGGTTTACTATAAAGGTTGCCTCACATAAACAACTGACTCCTTTTAGCGTTTTTTTTCTTTTTGTAAAAACTTTACACAAAATAGGGTTTTAAATTCTTTTTGCTTGTTTTGGACTTGGTGTATTTTTGTCAAGTTTATATTGATTGGCAACGCAGAGACTCCTTGAGGGCAGGGACTGTGGCCTTTGATTCACTTATGCTACAGTCTAGTATCACTACAGTGCTGAGTAAAAGACACAGCCCCTGCCCTCTTGGAGATCATATTGTTTATATTTGAAATCTCAGTTGCTAAGAGTATGTATGTGTGAGTAAGAAAGACGTGAAGTCCTATGGGCAGCTGGGTATATGGAGAATTACGTGTGTCCTGTCTTTAAAACGTCAGCCTCTATTAAGGGGTACAGAACACCCCAAGATCACTAAAACTTGGAATGTGTTGGAGGCAGAAAGTATCTCTCTCATTGCCTAGTGTTGTTGTTTTTTTGTTTTTTGTTTTTTGTTTTTTTTACTGACCTGGAATTCTTTTAATTGTAATAAATATCTTCTGTCACAAATAAATGCCACAAATAAATGAAATTGCCATTCCTAAGCTGAGCACCTGTCTGTGAAGGACCTTGGTGTCCTGACTGGACAGAGCATTCATAGCTCCAAGAGAATCATGACAAGATATGCAAAGCAGGGATAATAAGGAGAAAGCCCTTCCCTTTCGAGAAGCCCTTCCCTTTCACAGCCCTTCCCTGCGATTCTGCAGTGAAAAGTGATGCCCAGAGATCCACACACAGAACCCTTCTAACCAGCCAGGTCAAGACTTATCATCTTATCTCCTCTGGCAGGTCCCCTGTAATCAAAAGAGAGGAAGTGTCTATCTAAACAAGACCCTTTTGGGTCCTTAGATTCATGGCAAAAATCATCATGGCCCCCATCAGAAAAGAAAATCAGCAATAAACCAAGCCAAGCAACTAAAATGTATAATGTGGACCTGACTCATGTTGGGAGGCAGAATTCAGACACTCACAGATCAATCTTGCAAGTTTTCTCTTCTTTAAGTTGAGCTGCTCAACTTTATGAACTGTGAAATTTACTTACATTCTTTCAACCCACATATATCATTGCAGTTTATGAAGTTGCAGTGAACTGCCCATTCAGCTAAATTGCAGTGTTTATTCTTGTCTCATGTCGAAATACAACAATCTTATGGGAAATATTATGACAGTCCGTTCCAACTGTTCTCAGACACATGCATAAACAGTCTCTGCTCACATTCCACAGCCACCTGCATGTTATCCATACAGCTCCCTGAGAAGTCCAGGGATGGGAGGTGGGGTGTGGAAGGATGGAGGGTCCTTCATTTTCTAAACACTTTGTATAAGTCACTACTCATCGTGCCTAGCAAGTATAAGATTAACATTTTGAATAACAAACTGGAAAACAAATAATCCTTCAAAGAACCTAGCGAACTGTTCAAAGGAAATTTTAATTTCAGTCTACCAGAAAAGTTAAATCTGTTGTTGGACGTAGGGGGCTTTCAGAAACATGCCTCTTATATCAATTTCCACTATCTTTCAAGTTACCTAAAGGCACCAGGCTGCTTGAGCAAGAAGAATAAAAGGCCTAGAGTGCAAATTATGTGAAGTAGAGTTTTTAGATTGTGGGATTGTAATAATACGGGATTCTCATGGTTACATCATGTTAAATCACACTGTTCAGTCTTTAAAACTTGGTGTTTTAAAATTTGTCTCATTGTGATAGCCAGAAACAAGGAATAAACGTGATTTCAGTTTAAACTATATACAAATATCTTCTGTAATTTTGCTGCTCTAATTTTTAGGCTATAAATTTTGTAATAGAGCTTATCAGATCGCAAATTTCCTTTGTTTACAATCTCATGTAGTAGGGCTCAGATAATTTCTTAGCTATAAACCTTTTCTCCCACTCTCATATTGTTTCATTTAAAATATTTAAGCTAAGCCTAAAAATTGAAATCAGTTAAGAATTTGGAGAGTTTATCTTAAATGGAAATGGTGTATTCTTTTCAAAGAATTTTGTAACCATCTTTACAGTTTCTTTGCTTGGAAAACTTGGGTTGTTAACTACCAGTTAACAATGGCATTACTTTCCAAAACGTTATCTAATGGGCCCAATGTGTACCTCAAGATAAACACAGTATGTTATGTCTAAAAATTTCCTTGTCTGTTGATTTAAATGGTTCTGAAATGTCTGTAATAAAGAAATTTTCAAAGTTGCTTTTCTTGCAGTTGTTCCTCAGTAGTCAGAC